AGGCGGGTGGTTCACCTGAGGTCAGGAGTTCGAAACCAGCCTGCCCAACATGGTGAAACTCTGTCTTCACTAAAAATACAAAAAAATTAGCCAGGCCTGGTGGTGGGCGCCTGTAATTCCAGCTACTGGGGAGGCTGAGGCAGGAAAATTGCTTGAACCCAGGAGGCAGAGATTGCAGTGAGCCGAGATTGCGTCACTGCACTTTAGCCCTGGTGACAAGAGCGATACTCCTTCTCAAAAAAAAAATATTAAAATTAATCTTTTAGAAAATAAAAGTGTGTTAGAGAGGTTGGCTAATCAAAATTTTTGTAGCCTTCAAGAAGAATAAACTTGAAGAATATCCATTGATTTGTAGAATTTTTACAAAGAATTAATAGAGGAAAACTCAAAAGCATTAGAAAGGGTCCTGTTCCTCTGTTCCCTCTGTGAGCCCAGCTTGCCTGAAGGGAACGTGGGTCTAATCCGTGTCTGGAGGAGTGAGCCAAACCGCAGGAGGAAGAGGTAAGAAAGACAAAGGAGAACCAGGGCCACACTCAAATCCATGCTCTTCAAAACTTTGTTTTACAGATTTGACAAAATATTTATACTTGAAGTTTTTAAGCGGTGGAACCTATAGACAGCCTTTCTTTCAGCTTATTTTTTTAATTTTTATTTTATTTTATTTTTTACCAAATGACCATCCTTGATATAAACACCAATGCCAGGGGGTGGAGGGTCTGCATCGCTGAGGAGAGCCCTGAGCACCAAGGACAATGGTCCACCCTTCGGCCAAGCAACCACCGCCTCCCAGGCTCCTGGGACACCCACTGGAGAGGGAGCCCAGTGTCTTCTAACAAAGGGAAACACCTATGAGGAAGAGGCCAAATTTAGAAACCAAGGAAAGGACAGCTTGGCTTGAGCTGATGGTGGCTCATGGGATTGTGGAGAGATTAAAAATAACACTTGTGCATGTGAAATAGCAGAAACAACAACAGAAGTATTCACGTGTTCAGTATAAACACCTGGGCAGGAATATAAAGAGCCCGGGCTCAGAGAACTCCACACCTGCACACCTCCCTCTCACCTGCTCCTCTACCTGCTCCACCCTCAACCCACCAGAACCATGGGCTGCTCTGGCTGCTCTGGAGGCTGTGGCTCCAGCTGTGGGGGCTGTGGCTCCAGCTGTGGGGGCTGTGGCTCCGGCTATGGGGGCTGTGGCTCCGGCTGCTGTGTACCTGTCTGCTGCTGCAAGCCCGTGTGCTGCTGTGTGCCAGCCTGTTCCTGCTCCAGCTGTGGCTCCTGTGGGGGCTCCAAGGGGGTCTGTGGCTCTTGTGGGGGCTGCAAGGGGGGCTGTGGCTCCTGTGGAGGCTCCAAGGGGGGCTGTGGCTCCAGCTGCTGTGTGCCCGTCTGCTGCTCCTCCAGCTGTGGCTCCTGTGGGGGTTCCAAGGGGGTCTGTGGATTTCGTGGGGGCTCCAAGGGGGGCTGCGGTTCTTGTGGCTGCTCCCAGTGCAGCTGCTATAAGCCCTGCTGCTGCTCCTCAGGCTGTGGGTCATCCTGCTGCCAGTCCAGCTGCTGCAAGCCCAGCTGCTCCCAGTCCAGCTGCTGTAAGCCCTGCTGTTCCCAGTCCAGCTGCTGTAAGCCCTGCTGCTGCTCCTCAGGCTGTGGGTCATCCTGCTGCCAGTCCAGCTGCTGCAAACCCTGCTGTTCCCAGTCCAGCTGCTGTAAGCCCTGCTGCTGCTCCTCAGGCTGTGGGTCATCCTGCTGCCAGTCCAGCTGCTGCAAGCCCTGCTCCTCCCAGTCCAGCTGCTGTGTCCCAATTTGCTGCCAGTGCAAGATCTGAGGCTCTGCCCACAAACCTCAGTGGGTCCTACAGATCCGGGCTCTCCAGGAATGATTGCAGCTGTGTCCTGAATTCCTGAAGCACGTCTCTGAATCTGTCCTCCTCTGGACTAAGGCAGCCTAGCGTCCAGGGCTCA